TTTTTATTTTATTTTTTGCTTCCAAACATCCGCTGATTGCAGGACCAAAACTTGGAGGATGGTGTCTATGCGGCTAGACCCGCTGAATTGATTTTTAGCATTTATTCGATTATAAACTCTGGATTGTTTAAATTTAAACAGACTTTGGATAGAAAGAGGGAAGAGGGTTGGTTTTAGGATAATCTGTTGAATTTGAATTTGTATGTAAAATGCTTTTAAACCTGCAGTTTCCCCCATTAATGACCACGTAACGCCCTGGAGAGCGCATGGAGCTGTCATAGGAAACCTGGACTTGCCTGCATTTGGGCGGGAGAAGCCAGGATCCGGCTTTACCCTCCCCCAGTTTCTGGGTTCCGGAGGCGAGAATCAGGTTGTCAGACTATCTGCCTTGGCCCCCATCCAGGCCACTTTTCCTCCTGGGGCAAAAACTAAGCCCTAGGGAATCTAAGGCCCCCACGCCTGCAATGCTGCAAGCCTCACAGGTGGGGGTCCTGCTGTCTACAGGGCTAGGAATGAGGGGGCCAGTTCAGAGGGGGAGAGGGGACACTGAAGCTTTCATTTTGCCCTTATGCAGGTGGCAACTCTAGACACCGTTTCCTGCTCCTGCCTCACCCCAAAATTGTCTCAGAACAGTCCCTATGCAGAGGATTTGGGGTAGACCTTTACTAGAAGAGGGAGCAGAGCTCCTGTGGAGAGTGGGGAGGTTCGGAAAAGAACCCCCTTCCCAGCTGTACCGTTATGGCTTTTGCACTCTGATTTCCTGCCCCCCCAAATCTCACCCCTTCTCAGATTGGGGTTTCCCCAAAAAGAGAGAAGGAGAAGAAAAGAAGATGGCGACTGAGAAAAGGGTTGCTGGTGGAGCAGCCATGAAGAAATGCAATAAATTCCTTGTTGTTTTATGAAAATTTACAACTTTGTGATAGAAGTTTATGAGTGGTTGAATCCAGCGATTGGCCGGCGCCGGTCATGTGGCCGGGCGATCGTGAACATGAACTTTTTATCATTTCCCTGGTGGTTATAATGCAGCATTCTTTTGGACACCACACCTAGGTCGGAGCACTGTCGTCCTTCAGGGCTCCAGCCTCTTGATATTTTTGTACTTCAGTATCAGCTCGATAGAGCAAAAGAGAGAGAGGACGAGAGAGGGGGGTGAGGAGAAAAGAGAGAGAGCGCGAGAGGGAGAGGGAGAGAAGGAGGGGTGGGAATTACACAAAGAGAGAACCAAAAATAATTTTGATTCCTAAGTTAATTTGCTCACTGATCTGGGATTTTAGTCACCATGGAGGGTAAATGGACAATCTGCCCAGGACTGCAGCCCGATACTATTTTTCAAAGCCAGAACTTACTCCATTTTCTATGCAAATGTCAGAAAAATGAAACACCCTCTCTCCCAAGTCAGAGAAGGGGAAGCAACGGCTCTCACGTTGGGACAATATTATCTGGAAGCTGAAGAAGAAACTGAATACTCCTTCCTTCCTCCCCACCCATTCCTTTAAATCCGGAGGGGGAAAAAATCCCAAGGTCTGCAAAGGTAAGGGAGATTCTACAATTTTCTTCTTGTTCGGTGGCGCTAAGGGACGTCCTGGTTTCTATAGGGCCTGGAATCTCCGCCGAGGCCGGCGAGGGAGAGGAAACGGCTAGAGAAACACAGAAAAGACAATTTACAGAGAAATGTTTACTATCTCCCTTCGGAGACATTTTTGAAATTAAAGGGCTGTGGGTGGAAACACCAAAAATGAGGGAGACTCCCCCCTCACCAGGAAGCCTGCCCGAGAATGCCCAAGTATCTCGCCACTCCCGCAGGAGGGAGCCTCGCTCTACAGGGAGACAGTTTTGTGGTTTTAATGCGGTAGGTTACAGCTGTTGGTTTCTGCGTGATACCTAAAACCCAATCTCGGATATACTACTAATAGGCGCGGCGCTCGGACTATAAAACACAACAAATCATAAACCCGGCGGAGCAGCAGCGGCCGCGCGCGCCTCCCCTCCCAATGAGTTCCTATTTCGTGAACTCCACCTTCCCCGTCACTCTGGCCAGCGGGCAGGAGTCCTTCCTGGGCCAGCTACCGCTCTATTCGTCGGGCTATGCGGACCCGCTGAGACATTACCCCGCGCCCTACGGGCCAGGGCCGGGCCAGGACAAGGGCTTTGCCACTTCCTCCTATTACCCGCCGGCGGGCGGTGGCTACGGCCGAGCGGCGCCCTGCGACTACGGGCCGGCGCCGGCCTTCTACCGCGAGAAAGAGTCGGCCTGCGCACTCTCCGGCGCCGACGAGCAGCCCCCGTTCCACCCCGAGCCGCGGAAGTCGGACTGCGCGCAGGACAAGAGCGTGTTCGGCGAGACAGAAGAGCAGAAGTGCTCCACTCCGGTCTACCCGTGGATGCAGCGGATGAATTCGTGCAACAGTGAGTGAGACTTCCCGTCGCCGTCGCCCCGGGCAGGCCTCAGCATCTCCACTCTGCGTAACAGGTTCCTCCTTTGGGCCCAGCGGCCGGCGAGGCCGCCAGACATACACACGTTACCAGACGCTGGAGCTGGAGAAGGAGTTTCACTACAATCGCTACCTGACGCGGCGGCGGCGCATCGAGATCGCGCACGCCCTGTGCCTGACGGAGAGGCAGATCAAGATATGGTTCCAGAACCGACGCATGAAGTGGAAAAAGGAGAGCAAACTGCTCAGCGCGTCTCAGCTCAGTGCCGAGGAGGAGGAAGAAAAACAGGCCGAGTGAAGGTGCTGGAAAGGGAGGGAGGACGCGAGGGGAAAGGCCTGTGGGGAGCCGAGGGCGTCAGAGAGACCCGGGAAGGAAGGCTCTCGGGTGGGGGAGCCAGGAGACCTGCTCTCCGGCGCAGACAGGCGGGGCCCAGCGCTCTCCTGGACGCCCCCGCCCGCACAGCTCCCGGCGGGTGCTCTGAGGCCTCACTACTCGAGCCCACCCAGCATCCCGCGCGCCCTTCCTTCCCGAGGAACTCGCCTCAGCCTGATCAGGCTTCCTGGTGAGAACTGAGGAGCGGACTCACTTGATGTTTCCTGGAAGCAGAGCAAAATGCTCTTGTCCCTGTCGCGTCTCATTTTGTCCATGTCCCCCGTGCACGGTTCAATGGTAGATTCGCTGTCCCCTCAGCGGGGGCCTTGAAGACTCCCTGATCCCAGACCTGTCGTCTCTCCCACCCCCTCCCCAAAGCCACTGGAAGGAGCACATACTACCTAGAAGTAAGAAGAGGAGCCTCAGAAGAAAACAAAGTTCTATTTTATTAATTTTCTATGTGTTGTGTTTGTAGTCTTGTCTTAGCTCTGGACGTGAAATACTTCGATGATGATGATGATGATGATGATGATAATAATAATAATAATAACAACAACAACAACAATAATAAAGATGTGAAAACTCGACGCTCGGTCACCTCCAATCCTCCCCTGCCATT